ATCTTTTCCTCAAAAAATCCTCCGTTGCACCCCGAAGCCCATCTGAGCACCTTAAGAAGTCCGGCTCTCTAGGGTGAGTGGGCGCCTGCGGCGGGCTCCCCCCAGCATCCTCTTTCTGTAGCCCCCCTGCCCGGTCCGCAGGATCCGGTTCTCCGCAGAACCACCCCTACCCCGCCACGCCTGTCTGGCCTGAGGAGCTCCCCTCCCAGCCGCCCTGCTCCCGGACCTGAAAGACTCACGTCTCCGCGGCCTCGTTGTCCCACGGCCCGGCCACGCGCGCAGGTTTGGTTCCACACGGGCGGTCCAGAGGGCTCGGAACGGGCCCACTGGTGTCTTCGAGAAATCTCTACCAGGCGCGAACACGCGGTGGTTTCATTGGGTTGGCTGCCCCTCGGTCCGGGGGCAGCGCCGCGCAGCCACCCGGCAGCCGCGCCCCTAGCCTTCGCGAAGCTGGAAGACAATCACTAATTACCGCCGCGCGCAGCGCCGCGGGGAACCACCGCCCCCTTCGCCCAGGACTGCAGGGCATGCGCAGTGCGACCCCGGAACCCGGCTCCGCAGACGGATCCGCTTTTCCGTGTGTTCGCCGACGCCGCGGGGGCGTGGCGCGGCCCTAGCGCATTGTAAGCAGTTGGGGGTCATTTCCTCGAGGCCCTACTCGCTAGCCAGCGCCCCCGGGGCCAGCCCTGGCTGCTGCTGGGAGCCGGGTCGTAAGGGGCAGCGAGATGTTTCTGACGCTGCCCCAGGCACATGAGCCCCGGGTCCTTCGGGAGGGTCCCGAGCCACTCGGGTCGGATTTCGCTCTTGAGACAAAGGCCTGGCTCGTTCGCGGAGCGGGGCCACGGTCCAAGAGCAGAGCTAGCAAAGCGGCGGCCTTGCACAGGGGTTCCAGCCTGCGGTGGGAACGGAGAGTCTCAGGGGGGCGGGGCTGCCTCCGTCTGGCCCTCGGCTGGCTGCGAAACGTGGACTGGGTGATGCCTCAGGAGAAACCACCCTAGTAGTTCCGCTCCGAGGGCGGAAGTGCGCGTCTCTTGTTTGTGCGGCTGACCAGTTGGCGACATGGTGGCACCCGTGCTGGAGACTTCTCACGTGTTTTGCTGCCCAAACCGGGTGCGGGGAGTCCTGAACTGGAGCTCTGGGCCCAGAGGACTTCTGGCCTTTGGCACGTCCTGCTCCGTGGTGCTCTATGACCCCCTGGTAAGAGAGGTCGCTGGACGGCCGACCCTTGTCCAGTTTACTAACTGTATTTTCTTCTCTAAAGAAAAGGGTTGTTGTTACCAACTTGAATGGTCACACCGCCCGAGTCAATTGCATACAGTGGATTTGTAAACAGGATGGCTGTAAGTATTAACCAGATTTTAAAGTTGATCTCAAAGATATTTACTGAGATATAATTTTTTTCAGCCCCTTCTACTGAATTAGTTTCTGGAGGATCTGATAATCAAGTGATTCACTGGGAAATAGAGGATAATCAGGTGAGTGGACATGTTTATAATCAAGAAATGACTCACAATGCTTCTGTCATTCTTTCTGATTCAGCTTTTAAAAGCAGTGCATCTTCAAGGCCATGAAGGACCTGTTTATGCGGTGCATGCTGTTTACCAGAGGAGGACATCAGATCCTGCATTATGTACACTGATCGTTTCTGCAGCTGCAGATTCTGCTGTTCGACTCTGGTCTAAAAAGGGTCCAGAAGGTAGGTTTGGAGACATGATAATCCAGACAAATAGTTGTTCATTGTGTTTTTTATTATTTCTTAGTAATGTGCCTTCAGACTTTAAACTTTGGAAATGGATTTGCTTTGGCTCTCTGCTTATCTTTTTTGCCAAATACTGATGGTGAGTATCCTGTTAAGTATATGTTAAAAGGGGTGTGAGTGAGTCAGCCTCTTTGCCTCCACAGTTACCTGGAAGACTGGCCAGGTGGAACGAGGCAGGGCCTGGAAGCCACCAGCCTCTCTCGCCCTCTGTAGCAGGAGCTGCGACTCTATGGTTTCATGTTACGCTTCCATTCTGTGCAAGGCTCTGTGGAAGGAGAAGCTGCACACATTCTGGCATCATAACAGAATTTCATTTCTTCCATCTGCATTCAGGCCAAGTGACTGGAGTTTTGTTTTTATTGTTTTTATTCTCACAGTGAAGCCTGTTTTTTCTTCCCCCAGTACCAATATTAGCATGTGGCAATGATGATTGCAGAATTCACATATTTGCTCAACAAAATGATCAGGTAATAATGTTTATATTAAGAGGCTGGAATTATACATCAAGCCCAATGATTTTTATCTTACTAGTTTCAGAAAGTGCTTTCTCTCTGTGGACATGAGGATTGGATTAGAGGAGTGGAATGGGCAGCCTTTGGTCAGTATGAAATTTTGCTAATGCACATACAATTTAAAATTAATACAACTTATTTTTTAATTAGGTAGAGATCTTTTCCTAGCAAGCTGTTCACAAGATTGCCTGATAAGAATATGGAAGCTGTATATAAAGTCAACATCTTTAGAAACTCAGGATGACGATAACATAAGACTGAAAGAAAATACTTTTACCATAGAAAATGAAAGTGAGTAATAATGAAAATATCCAATATAACGAAGGAAATAATACCTTCATTGCTTTTGTTATAGGTGTTAAAATAGCATTTGCTGTTACTCTGGAGACAGTGCTAGCCGGTCATGAAAACTGGGTAAATGCAGTTCACTGGCAACCTGTGTTTTACAAAGGTAGGAAGAAAACCATACACATATCCCTTACTATCACCTAAAGGGATTAGGTTTTATTTTTTAGATGGTGTCCTACAGCAGCCAGTGAGATTATTATCTGCTTCCATGGATAAAACCATGATTCTCTGGGCTCCAGATGAAGAGTCAGGAGTTTGGCTAGAACAGGTAAAAATGTTGGATATTTAAGGAACAGAAAATTAAGAATTGTTTTCTGTCTGTTATTGTACAGGTTCGAGTAGGTGAAGTAGGTGGGAATACTTTGGGATTTTATGATTGCCAGTTCAATGAAGATGGCTCCATGATCATTGCTCATGCTTTCCACGGAGCGTTGCACCTTTGGAAACAGAATACAGTTAACCCAGTAAGAAAAGAGTGTTTAAATAAAGCATTTCTTTTGATATGTGATATGAGCACTTCCATTGCAGAGAGAGTGGACTCCAGAGATTGTCATTTCAGGACACTTTGATGGTGTCCAAGACCTAGTCTGGGATCCAGAAGGAGAATTTATTATCACTGTTGGTACTGATCAGACAACTAGACTTTTTGCTCCATGGAAGAGAAAAGACCAATCACAGGTAAAATGTCTTATTTATTTATTTATTTTTTCATGATCATTTTTGTTTATCCCGTTTTACCCAGGTGACTTGGCATGAAATTGCAAGGCCTCAGATACATGGGTATGACCTGAAATGTTTGGCAATGATTAATCGGTTTCAGTTTGTATCTGGAGCAGATGAAAAAGTTCTTCGGGTTTTTTCTGCACCTCGGAATTTTGTGGAAAATTTTTGTGCCATTACAGGACAATCACTGAATCATGTGCTCTGTAATGTGAGTATTTCTCTAAATATTTTACCTAAATCTTATAACTTAGATATTATATTTTCTATTCTAGCAAGATAGTGATCTTCCAGAAGGAGCCACTGTCCCTGCATTGGGATTATCAAATAAAGCTGTCTTTCAGGGTAAGGCTTTTGTCTTCAAAATTATTAAACCCGACTATATTCTTGATGTGTTTCTTCAAACTAGGAGATATAGCTTCTCAGCCTTCTGATGAAGAGGAGCTGTTAACTAGTACTGGTTTTGAGTATCAGCAGGTGGCCTTTCAGCCCTCCATACTTACTGGTAAGATGTGACAAAGACAATTTAATAAATCGACATAGAAAAAAATAGCTTCAATTTATTCTAGAGCCTCCCACTGAGGATCATCTTCTGCAGAATACTTTGTGGCCTGAAGTTCAAAAACTGTAAGTTAAACTGTATTTAGCTCTTTGGTCTGCTAATAGTACTTTTTTTCTTTTTAAATTTTAGATATGGGCACGGTTATGAAATATTTTGTGTTACTTGTAACAGTTCAAAGACTCTGCTTGCCTCAGCTTGTAAGGTAGGGAAGTTTACTTTTGATTCTGCTTGGTCACTAGCTTCATTGTTTCATCTCTGTCCTATAGGCAGCTAAGAAAGAGCATGCAGCTATCATTCTTTGGAACACTACATCTTGGAAACAGGTGCAGAATTTAGTTTTCCACAGTTTGACAGTCACGCAGATGGCCTTCTCACCTAATGAGAAGTTCTTACTAGCTGTTTCCAGAGATCGAACCTGGTCATTGTGGAAAAAGCAGGATACAATCTCACCTGAGTTCGGTAAAACAGCTTCTGATTGGGAAAGTTATTAGCTTTGTGAATAGTGTATACATATTTCTTTCAGAGCCAGTTTTTAGTCTTTTTGCCTTCACCAACAAAATTACTTCTGTGCACAGTAGAATTATTTGGTCTTGTGATTGGAGTCCTGACAGCAAGTATTTCTTCACTGGGAGTCGAGACAAAAAGGTAATTATTTAAAAATTTAATATTTTTTCAAAAGGCTTTACAGTGTGTGATCTGTCTGTATTAGGTGGTTGTCTGGGGTGAGTGCGACTCCACTGATGACTGTATTGAGCACAACATTGGCCCCTGCTCCTCAGTCCTGGACGTGGGTGGGGCTGTGACAGCTGTCAGCGTCTGCCCAGTGCTCCACCCTTCTCAACGGTCAGTCTCTGTGTGGGGCTTAGTTTTAAGAGTAATCACTGTTGTCCCCCTCCCTTAAAAACAGATACGTGGTTGCAGTAGGATTGGAGTGTGGAAAGATTTGCTTATATACCTGGAAAAAGACTGATCAAGTTCCAGAAATAAATGACTGGACCCACTGTGTAGAAACAAGTCAAAGGTATTTCTTTCCTATTTTTGTTTCCATCAGATAACATTTCATGATTTCTCTATCTTTGTTTTAGCCAAAGTCATACACTGGCTATCAGAAAATTATGCTGGAAGAATTGCAGTGGAAAAACTGAACAGAAGGAAGCAGAAGGTGCTGAGTGGTTACACTTTGCAAGCTGTGGTGAAGATCACACTGTGAAGATACACAGAGTCAATAAATGTGCACTGTAATGGACTTAATAACTACATGCTTGCAGTCACTGGTATCTTAAAATATTATCATGTAAACAGGTCATCTTTACCTTCATAACTGAATTGAGTTTCTGGGTTTTTTTTTTTTTTGAGATGGAGTCTTGCTTTGTCACAACCTCCACCTCCCAGGTTCAAGCGATTCTCTTTCTTCAGCCTCCTGAGTAGCTGGGACTAGAGGCACACCACCAATTCCGGCTAATTTTTGTATTTTTAGTAGAGACTGGGTTTCACCGTTGGCCAGGCGGGTCTCAAACTCCTCGTCTCAGGTGATCTGCTTGCCTCGGCCTCCCAAAGTGCTGGGATTACAGGCGTGAGCCACTGCGCCCAGCCTGAGTTTCATTTTTTAAGTCACATAGCAGTAGTCCTTATTTCAGTGCTAGACCCTTTGAAATGCGATGAAAGCTATATGGACCCTTCGCTTTGTTATATAACATATGCACACATACCCAGAATTTTGCACATATGTTCAGAGATTCCTAGACCTGCAGACCTGCCTCTGTGTGTCCCAATTTAAGAACCTCTGTTCTTTCTTCATGACTGGATTTGCCCAATTTTGTGTTATTTTGGGACTTAATTTGTCCCTCTTTGGGACATTTCCTTATTTATTGCCCTCTTCAGAGAGTAGATGTAGAAAATAAAGAGAGGAAACCTAGATTACTTAATTTTATTTTAACATTTTCTATAGATAGCATACCACGCCAAGTGTGCTCTGTCTTGATCCCCTTCTTTCTAGCATCTGCCAGACATTGTAGAGTTTCGCAAGCAGTTGTAGGTTTGAGCTGCAGCCAGTCATTTCTTTTATTCTTTAAAAGTACATAGATTTGTCTTTTTAGGGCTTTACTGAAAGTAAAATATCCTGACATTTAAACTGACAGATGTAGGAGGTAAAAAATAGAGTTCTGAAACATTTGAATTTATGTGACAGCTGAAGTCACGAGATGAGGGATATATGTCCCCCAGGGAGGATGCAGAAAGAAGAAAAGGGTACTGGAAACAGCATGTCAGTGGTGCCAGCTGAGGGCTGGAGGCAGCCAGGAGAGTTGGGAGCCTGGGTGCTGGGTGGAGAGAGGTTAACAGGGAAGACATGGGAAGTATTGTGAAGGCTGGTGTGAGCAGGGGACTACTCCAGCCCTGTTGGAACATAGAGCCATTTGGCAGATTGACAATGCAGTGACAGCTGTATATAATAAATGTGTTGAAAGGAGGAAGGTGAGGATTTTCTTGGTGGGAGTTTATGCTGTTATTTAACATATTTTGCTTCCAAAGGGGTTAAGATGTTTTACCTAAATGGAGGTTTCTAGGTCAGTGCTATACAATATTTCTAATCTGTGTTTTATAGTGTGAGCTACATATGTAATTTTAAAATTTTCAAGTAGCCACATAATAAAGGAAACAGGTGAAATTTAATGACATATTTCCTTTAATACGGTATATCCAAAATATTATTATGTCAACCTATAATCAGTATAAAAACCTGTTACTGAAATATTTTATAGGGCCCATCTCAGTTCAGACTAGCCACATTTAAGTGCTTCATAGCCACATGTGGCTCATGGCCATCCATATTTGGACAATGTACTTTAGACTATTGCATCTGTATACTCTTGTGCCGTCAGCTGGGGGGTGGGGTGTGTGTGCGTGTATACCAAGGCAGTGAGCATCTGAGCTTTGAACCTCAAAGACCAAAATGCCCTGCCCATTTTCCTGCTTATCAGCTGAGGAATCTTTACCCACATTGACACATGGGCTTGTTCTGACCCAAGTGCATGCAGGCTTCCAGAGCAGATTCAGAGGCCTAACTTAGTCCTTTAGCTTTCCTCCCAGCACAGAACTCCCAAGGTTATCTGCAAGTAGGCCTTGCCTAGAGAGACTGAGTTTTCAAGTTGTCAGTTTTCCCAAATTGTCCTCAAGCATCTTCCTCTGGAATCACCTTACTGTTTAGTAAACATTCAGAGGACTTGCTACACATCTGGGCAGTCTGCATTGTAATTCATATGTGTTTACACATTTGTGTCTTCATCTGCTAAAGCACCTTTGAACCATATTGTAATTCATAATATCTGAAGCAATTATTATGAATTGTAGTAATTCATAATATTGAAGCGATTCATAATATCTGAAGCAATCCCCAGATACGGGTTAGGCATGGCCCTGCTCTGAGCAGGATGGCAAAAGTGGCAGTCCGTGACGCAGCCCTTGTTACCCCAGGCTATTACTAAATGGTGGTGGTGGTTTTATCTTAATTAAAATGACATCACCAACAATGGGCCCTTTCCTGTCTGCCAGGAAAAGTTTTCTGTAGTGACGCACGTGTTGTGTGTGTATGTGTGCGTTTGAGGCTATATTACTCATTGCTACGGCAGTTCAAAATGACTTGGAAAAAAACAATGAACGCTGGTCATTGATATGTATACTGACATGTTTGAGGGAAGTTACTGTGGTCTGTAACTTATGAAATACATAAAAAATATGATGGGTGGAGTGACGGACACATGGACAGATATGAAGCAAGCACTGTAAAATATTAGTGGTAGTTTTTGTATGCCCATACTCACGGCACCATTATTCACAGTAGCTAAGAGATGGAAGCAATATGTGCCCATCAGTGGGTGAATGATCAACAAAATGTGGTATATTCATACAGTGGAATATTATTCAGCCTCTAAAAGGAAGATACGCTGACATGTGCTGCAACATGGATGAATCTTGAGGACATGATGCTAAGTGAAGTAAGCCAGTCACTGGAAGACAAATACTCTATGCTTCCATTTATGTGAAGTATCTAGAGCAGTCAAATGCATAGAAACAAGTAGAATGGTAGTTGCCAAGGACTGGGGGAGGAGGAAATGAGGAGTTGTTTAATGGGTATAGTGTTTCAGTTTTGCAAGATAAAAAGTCCTGTGGATTGGTTGCACAGTTAAGTTATGTGAATGCTGTATGCCAACTCAACTGTACACTCTAAAATGGTTAAGATGGTAAATCTTATCTTTATTTTACCACAGTTTTTTTTAAAGCATGGTAAACACCATTTCCCAGGATGTAAATCGGTACTAAAAAAAAAGTGCTCCAAAGTAAGATATATTTGGGAAACACAGGGATAACTAAGGTTAGATAGGTGTTCTTTATTGCAGGAATTCTAAGAGCATTTAACAAATTAATTTACACTGGGAATTTTCAGTGTGGAGGGTCTGGCTCATAGCATTTCACAAACATTATACTTCAGAGTCCCAAAGCCTTTAAATAAAATGTTAATGGTAGAAACTCCTTAAGGGGTGTTCACTGTACAATTCTTTCAACTTTTCTGCATGCTGGGAGTTTTTTTGGTAACAACGTGTTGGGGAAAATGGCCTTGGAATATTTCATTCAAATTGGAGCCAAGCTAACACAAAGCTGTTGCTGCTAGTGGGAACAGCCCTGATGTCCATGTAACAAGCTGCCCTCCCCAACTCCCTCCTTCCTGTTTCTCCCTCCTCGGCACCCACTTCTAGGATTAACAGGCAGGGAGACGGGAGAGCCCAGCTCTGGGTACAGTTGGGCCACAGCAGAAGGAGGGCCAGGGTAGAGGTTTGGGCCTTGGCTCTGATGCTTGAACATAAACACACCTAGTCAGAAGTACATCAGTACAAAGTGGGCCCTACAAAATTATAGGGTCAGAAAACAGGTAAGTGGTTACCAGGGGCTGGGAATGGGGAGAGGAGTGACTACAGAGGGACCTAGATTCTTCAACAAATACATTACAAGAGGAAAAGGGAAGGGAAGGGAAGCCTGGAGATTGAAAGATACTTGAGACGTGTGAATCCAGTGCAATGTATGAACCTTGTTTGCCTCTTGATCTGAACTAGCCAATCAATCTTGTAAAAATGTGCTTAAGGGACAAAGCAAATTTGAACTCTGGCTGGATATTTGATGATATTAAGGAAACAACATTTAAACATATGACAGTGGGGCTATGGTTATGATTGGTTTTGTTTTTTTTTTCTCTAGAGACTGGGTTTTGCAGTGTTACCTAAGCTGGTCTTGAACTCCTGGGCTCAAGCAGTTCTCCCACCTCAGCCTTGGTTTAAGAAAAAAAAAAAAAAAGTTCTCTTGAATCATAATTTCAGTATTTATGGATGAAATCAATTTATGTCTTGGGTTGTTTCATAATGATTGTGTGTGTGTCAAGGACTAGATGGGTTTTAGATGTGTGGATTATTAATGAAGCTGGGCAGTGTTGGGGTGGTCATACTATTCTAATTTTTTAATATACTTAAAATTTCCTTATAAGAATTGTTTAGAAAGAATGAGCATATCCATAAGTTAAATACAAAAATTGTTACATTGTGAGGAGTTCTTCCCCTTCTAGCATGTAGTGGATGGTCCAGTATTAAGGCTCTGCCATGCTTAAACAAGAGACTGGCACTCCAAGGACAATGAGGCTGAGGCCAGAAGAGAGACAGCGTGTTGGATGGCTGCATGTGGTTGGTGGATAGAGGACTCTGAGCCCCACTCTGGTGGACTCAGAGATCTGGGACCCGGGCCGGGCGTGGTGGCTCATGCCTGTAATCCCAGCAATTTGGGAGGCTGAGGCGGGTGGATCACTTGAGGTCAGGAGTTCGAGACCAGCCTGGCCAACATGGTGAAACCCCATCTCTACTAAAAATACAAAAAAAAAAAAAAAATTAGTCGGGCATGGTGGTGGGCGCCTGTAATCCCAGATGTTCCAGAGGCTGAGGCAGGAGAACCGCTTGAACCCAGGAGGAGGAGGAGGTTGCAGTGGGCCGAGATCGAGCCACTGCACTCCAGCCTGGGCAACAGAGTGAGACTCCATCTCAAAAAAAAAAAAAAAAAAAAAAAAAATCTGGGACCCAGTACTGAGTGAAGACACCAGAGTGAAGGAGAGAGGCCATGCTGTGTCCGAGAAGCTCCTACTGGGGTGGAAGGGACAGCTCCACAAAGGCTGCTCTTGCAGGGGCTCTCCTGCAGCAAGGTGCCTGCTGACTGTCCCCAGACTGTCTCCCGACACAGAGGGATGCAAAGGCAGCCTCTTCCTGCTCAGTGGAATAGGGAAATTATATCACCTTTCACTTCCCACTCTCACTTCTGCCCCTGCTACCCTTAGTCTTTGGCTTTTGCTGACATTTTCCCCTCTTATCTTTTCTCCTGACCAAGTTCTAGGTATTTCATAGGGCAGTCTAGGTGAGGGTTGGAACCCCAATGAGTTGGGCAACAGAAACCCAGCTCACACTGGCTGTCACTGTGGGCAAGCTGTTCCCCTCATCTCTAAAAGTGGAGATGAGATTAGTGTATGAGTCTGGCTTCCATTCAACTGTGTGTGAAAAAAAATTGTAAAATTTTCTTTCTGGTTTACGCAAGTTAAAAGTTTATTTCTCTCATATGAAAGGAGTCAAGGCAGACAGACCAGGATGGGGAGGGAGATGTCTACAGGGTCAAGGACCCAGGCTCTTATTTCGCTGTCTGACGTCCTTAGTATGAGGCTTTCACCTTCCAGGATGGCTGCTTGGCCTCCTGCCATGGTCTTTGCGTTCCAGCCAGCAAAGAGGAAGAAGGCATGAAGAAAGGCCTGCCCCTGACTTTAAAAACATTTCTTGGAAGTCCCATACTATTTTGCTTAATCTCCTCGGGCAGAATTTAGTGTTGTGGCCATACCGAGCTTCAGGAGAAGCTGGGAAATTAAATCTTTATTGCAGATGCCCATGTGCTCAGCAGAGAACTGGGGTGCTTCATTCTGGAAGAAAGGGAGAACAACAGTAACCAGTGTGTAGGATTGTTCTGAGAATTAAATGAGCCAATATATGAAAAACACTAGTTTGGTCCCTGGGATATAAATAAGACAGCAGTAATTTGTATCTGGTACTATTATGATTAAATAAAGCTCTGCTCGTGTCAACTCCATAGAGCCTTTGGTAAACCCCTCAAGTATTCTT